ATGGGATTAACTGAGACCCCATCTCTGGTGGGTCAGAGACTCACCAGGCAGCCACCAGCTGGGGAAGGAATTCCAGGGCTCTGAGTTCCTCATCAGCCTGTCTGGGTTGCTGGGTGGGGAGTCAAGAAGGGAGACTGGGAAGCAGACCATTGGGCTGCTGACGGATCCAGGAAGGGCACTCCTGGTCTCACCGGTCTGGGCGTTGGCTCCCGCACTCAGTCTGCAGGGGCACTCCCATTGGTGCCTGGCCTTTCTAAGAGGTCTTGGGCAGGTCAACAATGAATTCACAGGGAGAAATAAGTGTGCGAACGGATCTGTTCTGGGACAGGCCCTGCCTGTCATATTATCTCATTTAAAATCAGAAAAATGTACAAACCTGGAGCCACTGGAGCAGAGAGAAAGGAAAGAAAATCTCTACCGGAGTGGAAGGGCATCCTGGAAGCCTTCCCAGGAGAGGTGACGCGTGGCCCACGCCTCAAAGGACAACAATCAGAATATCAAACACTTTCTGGACGTGTATTAGGTACTTGTCACTGTCCTGAGACTTTTATCTTCATTAACTCTTTTAATTCTTTCAAAATCCTGTGACTGAAATGCAATGTCATCCTCACTCAACAGATGAGAAAACCAAACCAAAGCACAGAGAGGTTGAATGGCTTACCCAAGTCCAGACAGCTACCAAATGGCAGAGCCAGGATTCGAACCCCTGGAAGGCAAATCAGTTACTGACTGTGAGACCTCTGCCAAGTTATTTAATCCCTCTGAACCTCAGTTTCTTTATCCATAAACTGCGGATAATGGGGTAACAGTGGAGTAGTGTGTAGTGCACATCTGGAGACAAAAATGAGCTAATCCCAGTAAAGCGCTTAGAACAGTGCCTGGCACCCATGAAGTGTTCAAACAACTGTAGATGACTTTTTATCATCGCTGTAGTGGTTATCTTCAAGCCTTCCCCTCCCCCATCTGGCCGCGGCTTCCTCCCCCGCAGTGCCAGCCCGTGACGTTAGAGCAGAGTCTGGGTTCTGTGTTTAACTGGAAACTAGAACGAGATGGAAGGGGATGTTCAAGGCCCCTCCCTTGACTCTGAACGGACCCCCAGGGAACATGCGACCCTCTCTCTGGCGACGCCTCCCACCCACCACTAATACTTGCTCCTGGACCGGGGGGCGCGGAGGTTGGAGAGAGGAGGCAGGTGTCTGCATGGTAGGCAAGGAGGGGTGGGGGCGGAGAGGTGTACCTTCTCCTCTTTCGGAAATCTCCCATCCAGCTACCCGGGTCTCGGACAGGCGGCACTGGGACCACGAGGCAGGGAGCCAGGCTTGAAGCAGGTGACATGTAGACGTCCCCTGGTCCAGCCTCGGAACCTGAGCGCCCTTCTGCCTGGAAAGTTTGTGGCTAGGCGCCATGGCCAAGAGCAGCTCCCTGAATGTTCGCGTGGTGGAGGGCCGCGCGCTGCCTGCCAAGGACGTGTGAGTACTCCTCGGGCGCTTCTGGGTGAGGGCTGCTTCCTCCCTGAACTCCCTCCTTCTGCAGGTCTGGGAGCAGCGACCCCTACTGCCTAGTGAAAGTGGACGACGAGGTGGTGGCCAGGTGAGGGGTGGCGACACGGGGGAGAGGAGGAAAGGACCCCAGCCCCCTGCACCTCCTTTTGCAGGACAGCTACTGTCTGGAGGAGCCTGGGCCCCTTCTGGGGGGAGGAGTACACGGTGCACCTGCCTCTGGATTTCCACCAGCTGGCCTTCTACGTGCTGGATGAGGACACTGTCGGGTTTGTGGTTGGGGAAAGTGGAATGTGTGGGTACTCAGACCTTCACGTGCCCGCCTTCCTGCAGGCACGACGACATCATCGGCAAGATCTCGCTGAGCAGGGAGGCGATTACAGCCGACCCCCGAGGTGGGCGAGGGACATGGGCAGAGGGAGGAGGGGCTTCATAAATGTTAGTGCCTGTGCCCTTCAGGGATTGACAGCTGGATTAACTTGAGCCGAGTGGACCCAGATGCAGAAGTGCAGGGTGAGATCTGCCTGTCAGTGCAGATGCTGGAGGATGGGCAGGGCCGCTGCCTTCGCTGCCATGTGCTTCAGGCCAGGTATGCTTAAGGTGGAGGTGGTGTGGAGGGTGGTTTCCTCACTCCTTTCCCCATCTGTTCCCAGGGACCTGGCTCCCAGAGACATCTCTGGCACATCTGACCCATTTGCACGTGTGTTTTGGGGCAGCCAGAGCTTGGAGACCTCAGTGAGTGGTGGGGAATGAAGCCAGGAAGGAGTTCCCACTCACAGACCACTTCCTTCGCCCTCAGACCATCAAGAAGACTCGCTTCCCGCACTGGGATGAAGTGCTGGAGCTGCGGGAGATGCCAGGTGCCCCGTCCCCACTGCGGGTGGAGCTCTGGGACTGGGACATGGTGGGCAAGAATGACTTCTTGGGCATGGTGAGCCTCATTCCCTACAATACCCTCCATGGCCGGCTGAGGGTCTGTGTGTCTCTCTCAAAAGGTGGAGTTCTCTCCAAAGACCCTCCAGCAGAAGCCACCTAAAGGCTGGTTCCGCCTCCTGCCCTTTCCCAGAGCCGAGGAGGATTCTGGGTAAATGTGGGTGCAGAGGGAGGGGGCCAGGCCTTTCATTTTCTTATGATCTGATCCTGGACAGGGGGAACCTGGGTGCCCTGCGAGTGAAGGTACGCCTGATTGAGGACCGCGTCCTGCCCTCCCAGTGCTACCAGCCTCTCATGGAGCTGCTCATGGAGTCTGTGCAGGGGCCAGCAGAGGTGGGTGCGTCAGGCAAGCAATGCTATCAGGCCGAGGTCATCTTTGTCTCCCGCCCCCACCCAGGAGGACACTGCTAGCCCCTTGGCTTTGCTGGAAGAGCTGACCTTGGGGGACTGCCGCCAGGACCTTGCCACCAAGCTGGTGAAACTCTTTCTTGGCCGGGGACTGGCTGGGCGCTTTCTGGACTATCTCACCCGGCGTGAGGTGGCTCGGACCAGTGAGTTGCCCGCACAACCCCCGACATCACCGATCCCAGCAAACACTTCCTCCTGTCCTCCCAGTGGACCCCAACACCCTCTTCCGTTCTAACTCCCTGGCATCCAAGTCGATGGAACAGTTTATGAAGGTGAGTAGGTGAAGGCCTGCGGGACCAGGCGCGCCCCACCCCGTGTGGTGCCCCCTGCCCCCAGCTCGTGGGCATGCCCTACCTGCACGAGGTCCTGAAGCCTGTGATTAGCCGTGTCTTTGAGGAGAAGAAGTACATGGAGCTGGATCCCTGCAAGATGGACCTGGGCCGCACCCGGTGAGCAAAGCCTGAGGACCCTGACCTTCCGACCGAGGCTGAGCTGCTCCGCCGGCCCCTCCAGGAGGATCTCCTTCAAAGGCGCACTCTCGGAGGAGCAGATGCGGGAGACCAGCCTGGGGCTGCTGACGGGCTACCTGGGGCCCATCGTGGACGCCATCGTGGGCTCCGTGGGGCGCTGCCCGCCCGCCATGCGCCTCGCCTTCAAGCAGCTGCACCGGCGAGTGGAGGAGCGCTTCCCCCAGGCCGAGCACCAGGTGCGCCAGGATGGGAGGCTGAGGCTGGGGACGGGCTCCTCTTACCTTCTGCTCCTCCCAGCAGGATGTGAAGTACCTGGCCATCAGTGGATTTCTCTTCTTGCGATTCTTCGCACCTGCCATCCTTACCCCAAAGCTGTTTGACCTTCGGGACCAACACGCGGACCCCCAGACTAGCCGCTCACTGCTGTTGCTTGCCAAGGTGCCAGCCATGGGTTTCCCCCATCCTAGGTATGGCCCCGGCATCCCTCGCTTCTTTGCTCCAGGCTGTGCAGAGCATTGGAAACCTGGGCCAGCAGCTGGGCCAAGGCAAGGAACTGTGGATGGCCCCCCTGCACCCCTTCCTGCTGCAGTGTGTCTCACGTGTGAGAGACTTCCTGGACCGGCTGGTGGATGTGGATGGGGATGAAGGTGAGTTCCTGTGGTCCGGCCACATCTGGCTTACTGTCCACCGCTCTCTTCTCCCATCTCCTAGAAGCTGGTGTCCCAGCCAGGGCCCTGTTCCCGCCCTCGGCCATTGTTCGAGAAGGCTATCTGCTGAAGCGCAAGGAGGAGCCTGCCGGCCTGGCCACGCGCTTTGCCTTCAAGAAGCGCTACGTCTGGCTCAGCGGGGAGACCCTCTCCTTCTCCAAGAGTCCTGAGTGGCAGGTGGGGTTCCAGTCCACTATGGAGGGCTTTCCGCCCATCCTGCAGCGACAATCCTCTTCCCCAGATGTGTCACTCCATCCCCGTGTCTCACATCCGCGCCGTGGAGCGCGTAGACGAGGGCGCCTTCCAACTGCCCCACGTGATGCAGGTGGTGACGCAGGACGGCACGGGGGCGCTGCACACCACCTACCTCCAGTGCAAGGTGAGACCCCACCGCGATGGGGAGCGGGGGGCCCCGCCCCCTGATCGCCTCCCACCCGCTGCAGAATGTGAATGAGCTCAACCAGTGGCTCTCGGCCTTGCGCAAGGCCAGCGCCCCCAACCCGAACAAGCTGGCCGCCTGCCACCCCGGTGCCTTCCGCAGCGCGCGCTGGACCTGCTGCCTCCAGGCTGAGCGCTCAGGTGAGGGGGCAGGGCGGACTGCAGGCTCCGCCCAATGTATAACAATGTAATACAATGTTATAAGTGCCAAGATGAGACGTTTGAGATTCCAGTGGATGCCTCTGACCCAGCCTCAGGATGGGGACTCAAGGAGGGCTTCCTGGAGGAGGTGCTGCTTAAATGTGACCTGAGTAGAGCAGAAGTTAAGCAGCGGCATTGGAGACAGAACTGGGAGATGGGGGTAAGGAAGTGTTGCAGGTGTCATGAGCAAAGGCCTAGAGGTTGGGACAAGGTAGGCTGACGGATGGAAAAGGGTCTGTGTGACTGGAGCCTAGAATGAGGGAGGAGTACCGGGAGAGGCGAGGCTACTGCTAGAGTCTGGGGAGCAGAAGTGGGGCTGGATGAGAGTGGAGGATGTAAGATTCAACGGAAGTAGTGGGTTTTTTTATTTTTGTTTTTGAGACAGAGTCTCTGTTGCCCAGGCTGGAGTGCAGTGGTGCAATCATGGCTCCCTGCAGCCTCAAACTCCTGGGCTCAAGCAGTCCTCTCACCTCAGCCTCCCAAGTAGCTGGGACCACAGACGTGCCACCATGTGAGGCTAATATTTTTGTGTGTGTGTGAGATGGAGTCTCACCCTTTTGCCCAGGCTAGAATGCACTGGTGCAATCTTAGCTCACTGCAATCTGTGCCTCCCAGGTTCAAGAGATTCTCCTGCCTCAGCCTCCCAAGTAGCTGAGATTACAGGCATGAGCCACCACGCCTGGCTAATTTTTGTATTTTTAGTAGAGATGGGATTTCACCACATTGGCCAGGCTGGTCTGAAACTCCTGACCTCAGGTGATCCACCCACCTTGGCCTCCCAAAGTTCTGGGATTACAGGCGTGAGCCACCGCTCCAGACCCAAGGGTAATTTTTAAATTATTTGTAGAGACAAGGTCTCACTATGTTGCCCAGGCTGGTCTTGAACTCTTGGGCTCGAGTGATCCTCCCATCTCAGCCTCCAAAAGTGCTGAGATTACAGGCATGAGCCACCGTGTGTGGCCTAGAAGTAGTAGGTTTGAGGAGGGATTTTACAGGAAGAAGGAGCACGGCTTGGCGAATGCCTGGCTGTGGAGGCTTCTGGAAGGGGAGAGGGAGTTACTGATGAATGAAGCTGTGTTCCCTCAGCCGCCGGCTGCAGCCGTACACACTCAGCTGTCACCCTGGGGGACTGGAGTGACCCACTGGATCCTGATGCTGAGGCCCAGACAGTGTATCGGCAGCTGCTCCTGGGGCGGGACCAGCTCAGGTGGGTGCCCCCACCCATCCCACTTCA